CTACGTTAGAGAAACGGCTGGTCACCACCCACTCAATCATTCACGGCTCGCTGACGGGTAGAAACCTGCAATGACAGGTCCACGCTAATCCAACAAGGGATGATTTGGGGAGGCAGAGATGGAGTTTGAAAAGAAGCAGGGAGCCCGAGGACCTGCGCGGCCAGAGCGCCAGATAGCCATAGGCGTGGAGACGGTGGGGCGCCCACAGCCCCGGGCCCGGAGCCCCCGCCCCGCAGCCCCACCCGCCGGCCCACCCCGCGTCACTCCCCCGCCGCCCTTACCTCCTCCAGATACTCGCCCAGCTGGGCCGCCACGTCCACCTCCCAGTTCTTGGTGAGGTCGCGGATGGGCTGCAAGAGGTGGGCGAAGCGCGCCTCCACGTCCTCCATGTCCGGGAGGGAACGGGCGGCAAAGGGACCGCAGGGCTGCCTTCCGAGGGGTACGGCGTCCTCAGCCCGCCACTAGTTCTGGCGCCATTTTGCTGTTCCCGCCCAGGAAAATGCGTAGGCGCGGCGTCGCGCGCATGTCTATGACGTAACGTGGGCAAAAGCCAGAGAGGCGAACCCCGGCGCCGCGCAGCGGGAGCTCACCGGAAGAGTCGCGGGGCGGGGTCGAAGCCTCCGGGAGGGGGGGGTGGGCGGAGCTTTGGGCTGCCACCAGTTTGGACGGGAGGGCTTTTGGGGCCGCCGTGGGTCGGGCGGGGCGGGGTGGGGCGGGGCCTGGAGCTGCCGCGGGCGAGCGGGCCGAGGAGGCGGGGCTTGGGGGCTGCCACGGGTTGGGGGGGCGGGGCGGTGAGGAGGCGGGGCCTGGGGCAGCCGCGGGCGGGCGGACGGGCCGAGGAGGCGGGGCTTGGGGCTGCCACGGGTTGGGCGGGCGGGGCGGTGAGGAGGCGGGGCCTGGGACTGCCGCGGGCGGGCGGGCGGGCCGAGGAGGCGGGGCTTGGGGCTGCCACGGATTGGGCGGGCGGGGCGGTGAGGAGGCGGGGCCTGGGGCTGCCGCGGGCGGGCGGACGCGGAGGGCGGGCCCTGCTCTAGCGGGCCGCGTAGCGGACATGGCGGGCTCCCGGCTCCCGCGGCAGCTCTTCCTCCAGGGCGTGGCGGCCGTCTTCATGTTTGCTTTCGCTTCCCTCTACACGCAAATCCCAGGTGAAGGCACCCAGGGTGGGACACCCCCAGCCTCGGCGCGGGACCCTATGTCCTCTTTTCTCTGTGCCCGGCACTCACGCAGTCCGGGGTTGGGAGTGAGGGCCAGGCCTTGGCGTGGGGTAGGGGGCGGCGGTTCGTGTCCTGCAGGCCGCTGTGGGGGTAGGAAGGTGTGCGGTGATCCATTTCCCGTAAGGCTCTGGACTCTGACCTGGGGTGGGGGACAGAACTCTGAGAGAGGTGGGAGAGAGGCTTCCTCCCAGACCTGGTGGGACAGGTAGGAGATCGGGCTGAGACCTGGAAGAGGGCAGTGGGCTCTGCTGGGTGGGAGGCCCTGACTCAGGTAGTTGAGCAGGCCTCTAGCCCTGGGACGGGGTTTTGACAGGTCCCGACCTGGGGGACGGGCTCTGGAGGGACTGCAGACTCTGACCTAGGGATGGAGGTATCCGCATGCTCTGACCTAGGCTGGGGGATCTGCAGGCCCTGACTCAGAGGTAGTCTAGTCTGCAAGGGCTGTCCAGGGCCTGGCCATGACATGCCCTCCCACAGGCCTGTATGGCCCCGAGGGCATCCTACCTGCAAGGAGGACGCTGCGGCCTCAGGGCAAGGGGCGCTGGCAGCAGCTGTGGGAGACCCCGACGCTGCTGTGGGAAGCGCCGAGACTGGGGCTGGACACGGCCCAGGGCCTGGAGCTGCTGAGCCTGCTGGGTGCACTAGTGGCCCTGGGAGCCCTGCTGCTGAGCCCACTGCGCCACCCTGTCATCTACTTGCTGCTTTGGGCCGCCTACCTGTCAGCCTGCCAGGCAAGTGGGACCTGTGACCAGCTCACTCTATCCACCCGCTCCCTGACAGCCCCTCTCTCCGCAGGTGGGCCAGGTGTTCCTTTATTTCCAGTGGTGAGTGACGGCTGGGCCTGGGGCTGTGGGAGGGGGCTCTTGGTGCTATTTGCTCTCCCCATAGGGACTCCCTGCTGCTAGAGACTGGCTTCCTGGCCGTGCTGGTGGCCCCGCTGAGGCCAGCCTCCCACCGCAAGGAGGCCCCCCAGGGCAGGCAGGCAGGGGCCCTGCCCCACGAAGACCTCCCCTTCTGGCTGGTGCGATGGCTGCTGTTCCGCCTCATGTTCGCCGGCCAGCCCTGACTCCTGCCCTCGCCTGCAGCCCTCACCTACCACTACGAGACCCAGTGCCTGCCCACGCCCGCCGCCTGGTTCGCACACCACCTGCCGGTCTGGCTGCACAAGCTCAGCGTGGTGGCCACCTTCCTAATTGAGATCGCTGTGCCGCCCCTGTTCTTCGCCCCCATTCGACGCCTGCGCTTGGCTGCTTTCTACTCGCAGGTGGGTGAGGGCCGCAGCTGTCAGAGAGAGGCCTCCGGGAGCACTGAGAGCGGGCCGCCCCCAGGTGCTGCTGCAGGTCCTGATTATCATCACCGGCAACTACAACTTCTTCAACCTGATGACGCTGGTGCTTACCACTGCGCTGCTGGACGACCAGCACCTGGCTGCTGAGCCTGGCCACGGCAGCCGCAAGAAGACGGCCACCTGTGCGTGTCACTTGTCCAGCCCCCTGCCCTCCCTCTGCTGACCCATGACTGTCCTGCCCCACAGCCTGGCCCAAGGCCCTGCTGGCCACCCTGTCGCTGCTGCTGGAACTAGCCGTCTACGGGCTTCTGGCCTATGGCACTGTGCACTACTTTGGCCTGGAGGTTGACTGGCAGCAGCGCACCATCCACTCCAGAACCAGTGAGTGCCGACCTGGGGGGGCCAGAGGGCAGGGACCAGTCCTCACACCCCCCTCCTCCACCAGCTTTCACCTTCCACCAGTTTTCTCAGTGGCTGAAGACACTGACGCTGCCCACTGTGTGGCTGGGTGTGGCCTCCCTGGTCTGGGAGCTGCTGAGTGCCCTGTGGAGGTACATGGCCCAGGAAGCAGGGAGGGGGCACACCGGCCTGACGACCTTGGGTCCTTGCCCACAGGTGGACCCAGGTGCGGGGCTGGCTACGGAAGCTCAGTGCTGTAGTCCAACTGTCCCTTGTGGGCACTGCGACCGTGGCCTTGTTCCTGATTAGCCTGGTGGGTAGCGCTGCAGGGCTGGGGGATGGGCTGGCAGCCCTGAGAACCTCCCACCTGTCTCCAGGTGCCGTACTCCTACGTGGAGCCCGGGACCCACGGGCGCCTCTGGACCGGGGCCCACCGCCTGTTTGGTGCCGTGGAGCACCTACAGCTGGCCAACTCCTACGGCCTCTTCCGCCGCATGACTGGGCTTGGTGGACGGCCTGAGGTGGTGCTGGAGGGCAGTTACGACGGCCACCACTGGACGGTGAGCCCTCCCAGGGCGGGCAGGGTGGTGGGGCGGGCCCAGCTGACCTCGGCCTGCCTGGCAGGAGATCGAGTTCATGTACAAGCCTGGGAACCTGAGCCGGCCGCCCCCGGTTGTGGTGCCCCACCAGCCACGCCTGGACTGGCAGATGTGGTTTGCAGCCCTGGGCCCACACACGCACAGCCCGTGGTTCACAAGCCTGGTCTTGCGCCTGCTGCAGGGCAAGGAGCCAGGTGCGGAGCGGGCTTGGGGGGTGTGGAGTGGGTGTGGGGGCCACGCTGATGCCTCTCGCTGCAGTGATCCGCCTTGTCCAGAGCCAAGTGGCCAGGTATCCCTTCCACAAGCAGCCGCCCACCTACGTCCGAGCCCAGCGCTACAAGTACTGGTTCTCCCAGCCTGGGGAGCAGGGGTAAGGCTGGGCACCGGGTGGGGTGTGGAGCCCTCCAGCTTCTGAACATCGGGTCCTGCTGCAGCCAGTGGTGGCGGCGCCAGTGGGTGGAGGAGTTCTTCCCATCCGTGTCCCTGGGGGACCCCACGCTGGAGACGCTGCTCAGGCAGTTTGGACTACAGGTAAGGGGGTGTCAGCCAGGCTGGGGGAGGTGCCCCAACCTCCCTCCCTCCCTCCCTCCCACAGGAGAAAAGCCCACCTCGCACCCGCAGCGCCAACAGCACCCTGGCCCAGGCCCTCCACTGGACTCGCTCTCAGCTGTCTCCCCTGGAGGCCCCCGCCCTGCTCTGGGGGCTCCTCATGGCCGTGGGGGCTGTCAGATTTGTGCAAGCCCTGCTAGCACCCTGTTCTCTCCGGTCCTCCCCGCTGGCACCAGTCAGCGGGGAGAAGCGCAGGCCAGCCTCCCAGAAAGACTCCGGAGCTGCCTCCGAACAGGCCACCGCAGCCCCCAACCCCTGCTCCAGTAGTTCGAGGACCACCCGGCGAAAGAAGTAGCTGTGTTCTCCCAGCTGCACGTCCTGAGAGGGCCAGGTCGCCGGGAGTGCTCTGGCCTCCGGCAGGACAGGACCCAGCCACTGTGCCTTAGCTGACCCTGCAGGGCCAGGCACAGGTTGGGGGGCTGCCCCTGGGGTTTGCAGGGTGCTGCATTGAGGGCTCCAGGCCCCACCCCCACGCCAGCCATGCCCCTCCCCAGGACTCCCACTATTGCCTCTGTGATTGGCCCAGGAGGAAAACACGACCAAGCTCAAGACCCTTCCCCTGCCCTGGGCTGTGGGGGTCTGAGTCTAGAGCCCCCAACCCTAGGCCCCGTGCCAGAGGGGAAGAGGCTGACTCCCAGGGGAAGAGGGGAAGCACTGTCATCTTCCACGTCATCTTCACACCAGCCCATCCTGCCCTTTAGATCTGGGCACCAATAAAGGCGTCTTTTGTGCTTGGCTGTGTGCCTGGTGCTGCTTTCCCAGGAGGCAT